GCCTTGTTTTTGTATTCTTAAGGCACGTGGGCACACAGCACTGCAGCTTGATACTAGGAACTGGTTACTGGTGATTTTTGTGGTATGTTCATCTATTCTGTTAATAAAATTACTAAAATGGTGGTCTTTGACTTAGGCTGTGTGTTCTCACAAAAGTGACTTTCTACTTCTGTTTCTCAAATATTAGAAACGTGCTAAAGTTAACGCATCAGTCAATAGGTCAACATACGTACACAGGGCTGTGCTAGGAACCCCTTCGTCTGTGGTAGACTGTTCCATGTCGGGTGCTCAGCCTGGTCAACAGAGAGTGGGCTGAAGTTCCTGCAGGGCACACTTTGCGGCACAACCTGCATAAGTTTGTGTGACGCTCTTGTCTGTAAAAGTGGTTAGAACAGTGTCTGGAGCATAGGAAAGGTTATATATGTGTGTGTATATATTTTATATATCATATAAGATATATAGTATATATTATATAAGATATGAATATATACTCATATATGATATGTCATATAATATCATATAATATATAACATTTTATATTATATATAATATAATAATGTATATCATTTATCATCATCATCATATCATATAAAAATATATTGTTATATATTATATAACATTGTATATTTTATCTACTATAGACAATTTTTAAAAATGTTATGTAATATAAATATATAAATATACACATGTATTAGTCTGTTCTCACAATGATGTAAAGAACTACCTGAGACTGGGTAATTTATGAAGAAAAGAGGTTCAGTTGACTCACAGTTCCAAAGGTTGCACAGGGGGCATGGCTGGGGAGGCCTCAGGAAACTTACAATCATGGCAGAAAGTGAAGGAGAGGCAAGCACATCTTCACATGGCAACAGGAGAGAGAGAGCCAAGGGGGAAGTGCTACACACTTGCAAACAACCAGATCTCATGAGAACTCTATCACGAGAACAGCAAGGGGGAAGTCTGCCGCTATGATTCAGTCACCTCCCACAAGGCCCCTCCTTCCATATGTGGGGATTATAATTTGACATGAGATTTCGGTGGGGGCATAGAACCCAACCATATCAATATATAACTGTTGGTTGTTATTAATATTATCATTATTGACTGCATTGCTTTCAGAGTAGATCATTCTAGTAGTCGCAATAATCTGGAACAGAGGATTCAGGTAAACTTAGCGCTTATAATAATGTTTGCAAAGGTAAGTAATTCATTTAAGGTTTCTTGTTTCGCTTCTGTCACAATTCTCTTCCCATGATAAAAACGGTTAACACTGATGGAGCCCTTAAATATGTAGCAGGTACTCTGCTTAGTGTGGTATGTGAGTTCTTCATTTAATCAGCACAGCCACCTTAGGAACTGTGCACTCTTATCATCTGCGTTTTACGGATGAGAACGCTAAGATTTAGGAAGCAAGTCAAGGTCAGCTAGTAAGTGGTGTAGCTGGGCCTTAGTGCACGTCTGCCTGGCTCCAGGACCTGAGCTCATGACTTCTTTGCTGTCTTTTCCAGCATAAATACTCATTGAATTGGCAGCCTGGAAAAGGTCTTTGAGTTCTGACATGCAAACATTGATTTTCCTTACAGTATTGTATTTGTCTCCATTTCTGGGCATGATGGAGCAAGATAACAAAATAATTTTTATCAGAGGGTCTGCTTCAGCACTTTTAATGTATAGGTTTGTGTATGTAGCTTTTTCTAGCAGCTCAAAAATGCAATGTAGAGCAACATCTCTGTTTAACATCTAACTTCCGATCAAGGTGTTTGGCAGGCATGTTACAAGCAGAAAGTATGAATAAGATCGAGTGTGTGGGTTGCAGAATATTAAGGTATTAAGGCTGGAGTCAGCCATTCATGCATTCATCTATCAAACATTTTTATGCACCTGTTCTATGAAGGTACTCTGCCAGACACTGCAGGGAATACCAAGATGTGAAGACAGTGCAGGAGAGAGGAAGGGTTTGAGACTTTGGTGGTGGACAACCTGGGGTTTGAATCCCAGCTCTACTCCTTACTGACTAGGGGGACCTTGTTCCATTACTAAACATCTCTGAGGCTTAGCTTCCTCATGTGCAAAATGGGGATAATAACATCTTATAGGCTTGTTGCAAGAATTAAACGAAAGGTATAGGTAAGGTTCCGAGCCACCAGGAAGTAGTAGGTACCAACCAATAGCAGTGTCCGTTTTCTTCTTCTCATCTGTCTCCTCTCAACCTCTCCCTTCCCTTCCCTCTTCCCCGCTGCCCCCTACTGACAGAGTGGTGGTAGAGATAAAAGTATCTAAAATCCAAGGCCGAGTGTGATCAGTTCCTTTAGAATGTCGTTTTCTGGTTCTTCCACCAGAGGCTGGGACAAACCTGACAGCAGTGTAGGGTCCCTGTGACCCTTTGTTGTTACCTAAGCTGGCCAAAGAGGATGGCCAGGAGGCAAATGGCAGCTTGGAGCCCAAGAGAGGTACCTATGGTGTAGAATAAGGTTTGGGTACAAGGGGTAAGGGAGAAGCTATTTTAAGAAGAAGTCAAGAACTCAGGTCTCATGGAAGTTGGAACAAGTCAGAAATGAAGTTGGAGGTCAGCTGAACAGAAGCGGTTGGGGATCCAGGATGCAGGGGGATATAAGTGACCATTTCTTGAGGGGTCCAAGGCTGGGTCAGAGGCTCAGCTGTGCTGCACCAGCTGGATGGCTTCTGCTAAAAAGCTCAGAGGAGAGCTGCAGCCTGGTGCATCTCCAGATTGGTGCATTGCCTCTTATGGACTTCTGGCTCCCTGGCCTCCCACTGCAGGATTTTTCCAAAAGCAGTACATCCCCTGTCAGTGAGTAGCTAAGTCAAAATTATTAGTTGTCTGGCAATAACTACTGGAGCTCTTTAAGGGGTAGCTATTGTCACAGGAGAAATGAGCCTCTCCCTGACCCCCTCTGAGCTGGGGATTTGGTTAATTACATCCAGGTCTGTTTCACTATGATGCAGAGAGCCAGATCCATGGAGGCCTGTATAGGGCCCTGCTTGCAGTTCTGTAGACTAGCCTGTGTTGTTAGATCAGGGATGGTCTTTAGAGAGATGTTCCAAGTGGTTTTATGATACTGAGCCGCCTTGTTTGGTGACCAGGGTAGATGTGTGTGGTAGGGAGGGAAAGTGGATTTTACAAAATCATTACAGTTCAGAAACGTCTACCTCAGCCAGGAGCAGGAAGCCTTAACTCGTTATTTATTATGCCATGGCACATAGGCATAAACCAGCCCTTCTGTGAATAAGCAAACAGAACCTGCCCAGGTGCAAGAGAAGCTTGATTCAGGCTTTTTTTTTTAAAGCCAAAAATTTAAAAACAGTATCGAATTGGAGAAGAGTTTGTTTCAAGCAAGTTACTGTAATTTTCAAAAGCCCATTTTGTGGAACTAATACAGTGTATTAAAATGAATTGAACAAGCAAACTTAAAAAAAAAAAACACAGAAGGACAGCTTAGTGGGAAGAGGAATAGTCCTTGAAATGAAACCCAAGTTAGTTCAAATGGTTCTTGGGAATATTAGTATCATGAGTACATGCAAAGCACACAAATAAGTGAAAAAATCTCGGAATGAATGAACTGGATAAGGAAACAGCACCCCTGGTGAATGGGCCTGGGAGACGGAGTCATGCACAACGACCTCACTTTTTAACTCTGTGAACTTGGGCAAGTTCCTTAATGTTTTTTTTTTTTTGAGATGGAGTCTCACTCTGTCACCCAGGTTGGAGTGTGGTGGTGCGATCTCGGCTCACTGCAACCTCTGCCTCCCGGGTTCAAGCGATCCTCCTGCCTCAGTCTCCCAAGTAGCTGGGATTACAGGCACTCGCCACCACACCCGGCTAATTTTTGTATTTTTAGCAGAGTAGAGGATTCACCATGTTGGCCAGGTTGGTCTTGAACTCCTGACCTGAGGTGATCCACCCTCCTTGATCTCCCAAAGTGCTGGGTTTACAGATGTGAGCCACTGCGCTCAGCCTACTTAATTCTTTAGATTCCTGTTTCTCATCCATAAAATGGAATAATCATGCTTATTTTACTGAGGGGTTTGCTGAGTCATTGAGCTAATGTACGTAAATGCTACAGCACATGGTAAATCCTTAATATATGTGTCAACTGTTATGGCAGAGAGGGACGGGAAAGAAACATGGAAAAGAAAACGAGTGTCAAGGAGCATTGGGAAGATGAGGAGGAGCATGCTATATTTGCTTTAGGCCTTATATCTCCTATTTCTATTCTTAGTTTTTTAAATGTGTAAGTTCTAGATTATTATAATCAAATATATCTTGAATACCTACTGTGTACCTGTCGCTATGATAAGGTGCTTGGGTTTGGAAACTAATCCCAGAAATCCCTTGATATCTTTGAAGTTCTAGACTGACAGGAATGACTAGAACTTGCTGTTAAAGGATGAATTCCTAATGTCCCCTGGCTACTTTAATTAGTTACCGGAAAGGTAATAGTTTTTCTTTTATTATTTACCATCTGCTCTTTATACAAGAGGATAGGAAAGAAATACATCTTCTTGGACCTCCATACGTATAAGTAACTTAAAATTTCCAGGTTACCTTTGAGCAACTTATATGCATAGAAGTAAGATTTTTTTTGAGTACGTTTATGGCTACATAATGGGTGAACAAGGGAGGAGACTTGTATTTTGCAGGGATATTTCTTTGGATATACCTATGACCTCCAAGTTGTCTAAAGCATACTTTTTGGCAGGGAGATTTCTTTCATCTTTTAACTAAACTTATGGCCCATTTATTTCTGGGCCTGAATAACAGGAATAACAGGAGAAAGCTGAGTTTGAGTCTTTATCTTTCTTTTTTTCTTTTCTTTTTTTTTTTACTTCTCCTCCAGTTGGAGGTGTAGACAAGTTTCTACAGTAGGAAACTAGCTTGGTGGAGACAGAGCTCTGTAGCTGACTCACTCTGTAGCCCTGGGCAAGTTCTTAATCCATAAAGTAGGAATTTAATCAAATGCAAAGCAATGAAATTTGTGGACTGTGAATTGATTCATCAGTCCAGAGGGTGGCTGAAGCCGAAATCTGAGCAGAAAATAGTCACTTTGTTGGATCGAGTAAGCTGGTTCAACATTTTGGGTCTGGGGTGCTCTCAAAAATAGCTTTCCTTAGTAGAGAACATATTATTCACTTAAGTAACTAAAAATCCTGAGGGTTTTCCCCATTAATATATCTGGGTATAAAAAGGAATTTATCCAGCTTCACTGGACTTAGCTTTTTGCATTCTTCCAAGAATGAGTCTGCACCAGTGCTTGGGGCATTATTAGTGTGGATAACAGAGGCCTCAGGGAACGCCTCCTTAGACCCTGTATGTAGAACCAGTATCTTCACGTTTGGTGTTCTAATGGAAAATGAAGTTGGAAATACCGGCTTTTTTTTTTGCTTTCTCTCCTACTCAAGACATTGACCTCTTGAACCAACTGCAGGAATTATTTGCTGGCTAAGTACCAGGACTGCATTTTTCCCCTGTCGTCTCAAGATGATGAATTTTACTGGTGCACAGAGGGTAACCAGTGACTTTTTGCACTTTTCACCAAGGTGGGATGGGATGTGAATGTGGGACCCTTGTAAAATTGTCTGGTTGCTTGAAAGCATGAGGAGGGGCTTCTTTGGCTTGTGGAGCTGGCCACCCACTAAAGTGAAGGCATGTGGGAGGCATTGGCTCTTTAAACCCCTTTCCCTGGTGTCCACAAGCGATGGTTGTGTTATTCTTGGGGCAGATGACATGCCAGTGTGTGAAACCACCAAGTATCGCCCTTGCTCTCCATCGTGTAGGAAAGAAGGTCAGAGAATGAATGGCAAAGCTTTGAATAAAGCTGATCGTGTTTGTTTATTTAATGTACATGAGCTAGAAATCTTTGAAATGGCAAAATCATGCATTTGAAAGAGATACTTCATTTCTGGAGGACTTGTAGGCTTCATTTAATAATCTTGTCAATAACATGTTGGAGTTGGAATTAATGAGAGAACCAATGATTAGCAAAAATATATCAACAGAAATAATAGCATCTCTGAGATCATTTGATCTAACAACAGTATTTTGCAGAAATAATAGCAGGTTTGAGATGACCTGTACTATCTGTCTAATCTGAAGATGAGCAACAGAGGCTCAGAGAGGCTAAGTGACTTATCTAAGATGACCCAGCTACTTAGTGGAATGAATGATGTTGTTGAGAATAGAACCCAGGTTCCTTATTTTCATCAATCTGCACGTGATGGGCTCTGCAACATCATTAGGTACCATGGCCAATAGGCAGATAGTTTTAGGTGCCCCTTATAATAATGAACTACCAAGATGCCTACTCTCAGGTTGTTCAGAATCTAGTTTTGGACTTCTACTGTATGCCTGGCATTGTGCTTGATGCTGGAGTTACATAGATGAACAGACAGTGGATTCTGACCCCAGGAGCTCACAGGAGACTGAAATACAAGGAAAGGAATATATTACTACGCTAGGGCTTACTGACCCATGGAGCATCTGAAACTGGTCCAATTTTCCCATAGAACTGATGTTTATTGCTTCTTTTGAATAAACATAGAAAACTTAAGAAACTTCCATTTGTGTTATCTGAGTTCCTTTCTCAGAAAACCAACCCTCAGGTCTCCCAGATATTATCAAGGAGCTGAAACTTAACCAGATCACCAAGTCTGAGCAAACCCCAGACCATTCATCCATCGTAATTGCCTAAGTGACCACCTGCTTCCTGTTGGCCAACTCCCCTTCCTTACCCCTCCCTAATTCCTGTTTTCCGATGTGTACTTATATTCCTTCCCTGCTATATAAACCCCTAATTTTAGTGGGTCAGGGAGATGCCGTGTGATTAAAACCTTCTTCCCTTGCAATACGCGTTTTCTCTGAGATCGACTTTCTGTGCTGTGAGCAGCAGGACCTGGACATGACCCCCTGGCATTTCAGTCACAGATATTCCCTGGGGATGGTGAGCCCTCACTGCGTACTTCAAGGCAGAGGGATGTATTTTTATTTCCTGTTTATTTTACAACATCAGAAATGGAAATGGTGGCAAAAAGCTTCATGAATCAAATGGACTCTAAATGACCTTAGCTTCATCTGTGCACATCCAGCTAGTGAATTAAAGTTTGAAATCCTTTTTTCTCTGTACTTCAAATCTATGATCTTCCTGGAAACACTTGGTAAGATTAGTTCTGAGGAGTTTCTTTAGGGGCACAAGTGAAAAATTGGATTGTATGCCTTGATTTGATAATTTACACATTGTGAGCATGTATCAAAAACCAAATGTACCCCATAAGTATGTACAATTATTATGTATCAAAAGTGGGATTGTATGTACCCAAAGAGAGATAAGATGTGGATATGGGTATCATTGTATCTAAGTCAAGGGGTGAATAGTTGGTTTTTCAGTTAAATTAAGGCTCGTTTTTCTTCTGGTAATCTGGAAATGGCAGCAGATTAGGAAGTTTTACTATGTGCTAAACCCTATTTGAAGTATTTTATTTGTAGAATTTATTTTTTCAACACATACAAAAATACTTGAAGAACTGAGATTCACATCGATGGAATACTTCGGGTCAGACGACTATGACAGGCTGAACCAGCATTGGAACAAATGTCTGTCTGTCTCTAAAGCTTTTACTCCCAAGATTGCTATGGTACCTTTATGGGTACCAAGAGTAATACGTTACGTGGCAGTGGATGTTTTAGCTGTGTTTACATTGTATTTGGACCAAATTATAGACTCCTGGAGTATAGGGACCATAGTTTACACAATTTTATAATGTCTTCCCAAAAGTGTGGCAAGTATAGTACAGTGTGTAGACACAGAAGGTTCTTGATAAAGGTGTATGGAAAGAGTAAATGTAGCAATTTAATAGTCAACATGGTGAGTAAAAACTGTGTTCGTGAATAGACAAATCACATTCAAGGATCCCCATATTTGAGTGTAAATCTGACCTTGGAGAAACCAAACAGAAAACTCACCTTTAGAAATCTCTTTTATTATAATTTTCAGTTTATAAGCATGCCTGTTTTCAACTATATTCCTACATACTATGTGTTTTCTTAAAAGTTACCTATAAATAAATTATATATTCATACTCTTGTGGCAGGCTGGCTGGATTTAATAGGGGCAGGAAGGCTTCCAACATGTTACGTGTTCTTGAAGGTAATAAAAAGGAGGACTAATTACCTAGCTGAAACGATTATAAGGGACGTGTTGGACATCTGGACTCTCTGGGATTCTGACATCAGCAAAAGTGGTTAAGAAAATATGGTTTTTGAGAAACAGCAAAGACCATCTATTTGAACCAAGTTGTTTTATTCAATCTATGACGTGGGTGTATCTGTGGTCCGCTGAGCATGAGGACAGGACTAAATAATGCATTGAGCTTCTGTGGTTGAAGTGGCAATTTTAAAGAACGTGGCTGGTGTTCACAGTTGGAGTCTGTGAGGTCTTACTTTTAATGATTATACCTTTCCCGTAGCCATCTGTCTTTCTTTTTAATAAGCAATACTCCTTATCGAGCCTGATTTGTGCACATTGATTGCACCATTATACTTGTTAAATATTAAAGAGTTTTTTTTCTCGTGTGAAGTCTAATTAGGCAAAGTATTCAGGGCAAGCCTGGCATTACCATTCAGAATAATAGTCTGGTCATAACATACCTCAGCTTTCTGGATCATTTGTCTTTTTTTTTCCTTTCTTATTAGAGTGCCAGTGTAGCAAATATATTGCATAAAAATTTGATGAAGGATTCAGTGCTATTGGGCCATTAAGAGAAATTATGCTACAAAGATTATGAAACCTCTAAAAAATGTGTGGAGAAATTTATCATCTATAGTTTGCATTTTTTATGAATCAGACTTCTGAAAAGATATATAGAATAGTTACTTGATGGCATTAATTTTATTCAATGGAGCCATCTTAAAGTTGCTTTAAATCATAAAAATATAAATTACAATGATGTTGGGAAGAAGAAAATAGCAATCAATAAGTAGTTACATTTTATACATGCTGATGATGAAAAGAGTATTTTTAGATATCAAACCACCATCACTGAAAGTCCATGTGGTGAACCCTTACTTACTTTCTCAACTTATCTGTTCTGTGCAGTCTAATTCAAAAGTATATTCGCATCGCTGATTTAGCTGCAAGTATTTTGTCTGTATAGGGCCAAAAGTAAGATTATGACTCACTCTAGTATCTTTGATAAGTTATCTGATATCATTTTGAGATGATCATCATAATGAATATGGTCCTTTCTTGAGATGTTCATAGTACTTTCTCATTTGTGCACACACACTCAGGCATACACATACACATGTAATCTGGGCTGACTGTCATGAACCACATTAGGAATAGGACCAGTTTATTGCTGCGTACTCTCAGGAATAAAAGCTTCCACTCCATACGTTTCATGTAATGTATGGTTATCGGACTAATAGATTTTTCCCTCTCAGTGGTTCCAGCAGCTCATGTTGGGGTTTTGAAAGTGGCTTTATCCCTTCACAATTGCAAATAGCAACAGTGTTCCTTTCCATTTATGCATTATGGAAATCAGCGTGTGTGTATCTCCCTAAAGTGAGAGTTTATTGTGAGTTGTTTTTGAATGTGGTCAAATCAAAATGAGATCTGGCTCTGAATGAAAACAGGGAAATAAAGATCAAACAAGGGAAGGGAATGTATAGATCATCTAGTCCAGTGTTTCTGCACCACAGAAGGAGAAGCCAAAGCTCAGAGAGGCAAAGAGGCTTCTCAGAGTTCACGTGGTTGCCAGTGGCAGAAGTGGAACAGGAGCTAGGCTCATTCCCTGTGCATTTTCTACAGTACAGTGGAGGCCCCTGATAGACGATGACATTTGGACCATTTCCCAGTTTCCAGACCCTTCACAGATATAATGTATTTTGGCCTGTAGGTTAGAAAGATGTTGAAGGAAGGATAGTTGCCTACGGCCTGCTGAAGACAGGGTTGGGATCATCTGCATCTGTCTAGGGTGATATTTTTTCATTGGCATATTGTTAGAAGCTGAAATCTCAATGATGAAAATTCCCAGGGCAGCCTTTGAGAATTTCAGGGTTCAGTAGCTAGTCAGAGAGGGCAGCAAACAGCTGTCGTGGGGGATGCATTGGCTGCAGCTGGGCCAGACCAGGTCTCAGCGGAGGAGTTGGGTGTTCTGTTTCAGAGGCCTGGCATCTTGCATATTCAGCCTGCAAGGGCAGTGATCAGGTCTTAAGTAAATCACCTAGCCAAGAGAGGCCCCACGGTTGAAAAGGACCCAAGAGATAAACAGGTTAATTTACCTTTGTAGGTAACTGTCACGGCAACTTGAATATTCAGTTTATACGGCACTGTGGTTTGGCACATTGGGTCTGAAGTCTAAGATGTCTGGGTTAGACCAGCTGCCATTTACTAGCTGTGGAATTTTGGCAAGTTACTTTACCACTTTGAGCCTCAGTTGTTTTGTCTATAAAATGGGAATGATAGCAAACATTTATATTGTGCTCACTGTGTGCCAAGCGCTGTCTCAGTTGTTTTGTCTGTAAAATGGGCATTATAACATTTATATTTTGCCTAGTGTATGCCAGTTGCTTTAGGAGAAAACCCTGTGAGGCAGGCACTACCATTATCCTCTCTTTATAGTGAGGAAACTGAGGCCCAAAGGGGCTTAATGTCTTGCTCAAGGTTACGCAGCTGTTCAGGGTTGAGCAGGGATTTGAATCTTGGCAGTCTGTTGCTTTTTATCACTTTCCTATGCGGCCTGTTGATAGGATTAAGATTATTGTGAGGATCGAATGGGATAAGCACACCAGAAATATTAGCTCTCATCATTATTAATTATAATAAAGCTAGCATTACCTTAATAACAAGAATAAAATCCATATGATCAGCCGTTTCTTTTCCTGTAGACAAGTTCCTTAAGTAAGAAGCCAGATCATAATTAGAAAGTTGCTTTGGCAATTACTGAAGTAATGTGAAAAGAATTCAGAAGCCTTTATTAAATGTCCCTATAGTTCATGGAGCCTTGGTCTAGCCGAGTAGACTGCCAGCAGGATCAGCTCCCCGACTCTTTTGGCTAAGACTCCCTTTTTTTTTTTTTTTTTTTGATGGAGTCTCACTCTTTCGCCCAGGCTGGAATTCAGTGGTGCAATCTCGGCTCACTGCAACCTCCGCTTCCCGGCTTCAAGCGATTCTTCTGACTCAGCCTCCAGAGTAGCTGGAATTACAGGTGTGTGCCACCACGCCCGGCTAATTTTTGTATTTTTAGTAGAGACGGGATTTCACCATCTTGGCTGGGCTGGTCTCAAACTCCTGACCTCGTGATCCATCCGCCTCAGCCTGCCAAAGTGCTGGAATTACAGGCGTAAGCCACTGTGCCCGGCTAAGACTCCCTTTTCACCTCTGAGGGCTTGCAGACTTTTCCTACTATAGGGAGCTCTGGAGTACCAGTGACCAACTCTGTGATGGTTTTCTCTGATCTATCCATGCAGATGATTAAAGTAGATTAGATAGGTTATGGGCATTGTCTGTGCCACTGGACTGCCACTGTAGAATTGTCTAAGAACAACACCCCAGTCTTGGAGGAAATCCTTCAACCTACGCACAAAAGTCAGTTTTTGACTTGCTTCCTCCATTTTGTTGAGTTCATGACCTCATTCTCAGAGTGTGATCTTATTTCCAAGTTGCTTTGCTATGGAGTTTAGATATTATCTTGTGTCTCTTCTTTTGCTTAGTTTTAAATTTATAAATTGTGAATACATATGTGGGTATGTAACATGTGCATCCATTTTAACTTATGATAATAAAGCAAATAACTATCCATAAGCATCTAGAACATTCCTTTGAAACCCTTCACATGTGCTTCCTGGTCATATTTCCTTCCTACCTCCCACTCCCTCACCCCAGGGGTAACTGCTTTTTCAAATATTGTTAACTATTTCCTTCCTTTTCTTTCAAGCTTTACCAGAAATGTGCATCCACAAATAATTTGTTTTTGTTCCAGTTCAACAGGCTGTTGAATGGGAAAATTTGACTAACCCTTCAAGATATATTATATAACAGTTACTAAAATAAGTTGCAAGAAAGACCCCAGTGGAATTTTTCAAATGAAATATCCAAACACCAGGCTCAAGCTCTTGAAAATCCTCCTCACTCTGAAGATACAGTAAAACACTGGTACTGGATGTGTGAGGGGATTTATTTGAAGAAGCCTCTGCTGTGCGCCCGTCACTGTCCTTTCATCCTGGAGGAAGGGTTGTGGGGGTGCTGCCCCCACCCCAAGCCTAGAGAGAGCAGCTGCTTTGAGGCTGCCTGGACAGCAGACTCTGTGTCCCTTGGGACTTGGAGTGTGGCAGGCTGTCATGTGACTCGGGTGAGACACTTTGGTGGCAGAGTGAAGGGGAGCAGCTGGGATAGGGCCTCCCCGCTGCCAAGCGTGTTGGAGAGATTTGTGTGTGCTTCCTGTGGACCAGATGTGGCCCAGGTGGGATGGAGAGCCAGGCTGGAACAATTTGGCCTCTGCCCAGGAGGCACAGGCAGCGGAGAGCTTGTGGAGTGAATTTTAGGGGCTGCAGGGGTAGGGTTGGGGGCAGTACAAACAGAAGACTTAAATGCATCATCCACATCACAGGGATTTTGGTTAAAGGGGCCCAGCAGGGAGCCCCTGGAAAACCTACAAAAGTACCCATAAGAAAGAGAGAACATTGGTTTGAGTATCTGCTGGTCTACAGGATGTGAAGCCATTTGCACTAGTGAGGATTAAGTTTCCCTGCATATAAATGAAAGAACAACGGTAACACAAAATAGGAGTTTACTTCTTTCTTACATAGAATAAGTCAAGAAGTAGGCAATTTGGGAATGGGGTGGTGGTTCCACACAGTTATTAGGAACAAGTCTTCTACTTCACTGCTCCCACATCCTAGGAATAGATTCCTCGTGCTCATGGCGCAAGAGAGCTGCTAAAGCTCCAGCCATCACATCACGTTCCAGGCATAGAAGGAAAGGAAGGGCAGAGGAACGGTCTGCCCCCTCCTATTTAAGGAGACTTTTGGGATGCCCCACCTAACATTTTTGCTTATTAGCCAGGGTTCACTTGTGTGGTCATGCCTAGCTCTAAGAGAAGCCAGGAAATATAAACTTATTGCTGTGATTCTTTTTGTGAAGAGGAAGGGGATATAGTGAGGCAGCCAGCATTTTCATGGCAGTGGCAGTCATGTGGTCTTTCTTCATCATGTGTTTCAAACCCAGAGAGAAGAGTAACAGCAGCTAAAAGGTGGGTAGAAAAGAGAGAAGAAGCCTACAGGCTACCTGTACAGATCCTAGCTGGGGATGCAGCAGGAAGTCTTACTGTTTGTTTGATCTTCTTTAGAGTCAATGTCATACATTGACTTGAACGTTCTATTTTCTGAATCACAATTATTTTTTGTGACTTAAAAGTAACTTTAGGACTTTCTGTTACCTACAAGTGGCCAGAAAATTACAGGGCCTACTAGATTTTTCCTTGAGTAGCACGATAGAAGCATACCCCCTAAATATCATATATATTTCAACTTGATAAGGTCTTTATTGTACATAACCACCATGCTGTTTTCATACCTAAAAATTATCATTCTTTAAAAATTACTGAATACCCAGACCATGTTTAAATTGTCCTTATCTCAAAAAGTATCTCTTTTTGTTTGATTAATGTTGTATAGGAGGGCCTCACATTGCATTTGATTGTTTAGTCTCTGAAGTCTCTTGTAATTGAAAGTCCTCTTCCTCATATTGTCATTTACTTGTTTTGTGTCTTCTATATTTTCTATCAACGTTACTTATATCTAGAGGTTTAATTAAATGGAGGTTCATTTTTTTCAGACAAAAATAATTCATAGTTTATATGAATAATTATTTTTGCTCCTATCGCTGCACAGTGTCTTATGGTTCTGCTTTTAGTGATGCTTGGCCAGCCCTTAACTTTAAAACTTCCTTATGTTTTTATTTTGTGTATTTGTGTCTTAAAATTTTTTTATCATGGTAAAATATACATAGTATAAAATTCATTATTTTTACCATTTTTAGGTGAACATTTCAGTGGCATTAAGTGCATTCATGTTGTTATGTAACCATCACGAATGTTCATCTCCTGAACTTTTTTCATGTCTCCAAACTGAAACTCATACCTATTTAACTATAATTCCTCATTCCTTCATCCTCCAGCCCCTGACAACCACCATTCTACCTTCTGTCTGTATAAATTTGACCAATTTAAGAACTTCATATACATGGAATCATATAGTGATTTGTCCTTTTGTGAATGGTTTATTTCACTTACTGTAATGTCTTCAAGGTTCATCCATGTTGTAGCATGCGTCAGAATTTTCTTTCTTTTTAAAGCAGAATAATATTCCACTCTATGTCTTGCTTTCTTATTTCCCCATTAGGAAAAATATGTTTTTCTTTATGGAGATGAGATCCTGCTCTGTCACTCAGGAGTACAGTAGTGTGATCATAGCTCACTGCAGCCTCGAATTCTTGGGCTCAAGTGATCCTCTTGCTTCAGCCTCTCGAGTAGCTGAGAATTACAGGTGCAAACCATGGCGCCTGGCTACTTCATTTTTTATTGTTGCAAAATACACATAACAAAATTTATCATCTTAACCATTTTTAAGTGTACAGTTCATTGGTAATAAATACATTCATGTTATGCAACTATCACCACTGCCCATCTCCAGAACTCTTTTAATATTGTCAAACTGAAACTCTGTATCCATTAAACAATTAACTGTGTGTTTATCCATCTCCTAGCCCCTGGCATTCTACTTTCTGTCTTTATGATTTTGACCACTCTAAGTACCTCATATAAGTAGAATCATAATATTTTGTGTATCCTTTTATTTTGAAGTGAAAATAGCATTTAGCTAGATTTAGAACTATCTATGTGATGATCTCAGTCTTTAAGTTAGAGCCTTAGTACATTTACATTTATTGTGATTACTGCTACTTATGTGCCTTATTTATTCTACTTCTTTTATGTTTCATTTTCTCTCCTTCTTTTCCTTCCTTTGAATTGAGTGCTTTTTTTTTCTTTTTCCAATTTTTTTCTTCTACTGGTTTGGAAGTTACACATTCTATTGTTTTTCCAGTTGTTCTCTTAGAAATTTTTCCGTATGTGTGTAACTTAACAAAGTCTACAATTAACCACTAATCAATATATTTATGTTTCTTTTTCCTAAAAGAAAGTATTAGAAAACTGTGATCCCCACCTGTTTAGTATTTTTGCCTTATCTATCTTGTAAATTGACAAATTAGATATTATTGCTATTGTACTAAATGGTGAGCATTCATTTGGGTTTAACCCCATTTATGTATTTTTTTTTCCCAGTCACAGTTTCTTCTTGCCTCCTAGACTCTTTCTGGGAGATATATACTTCCCGAAATACATTATTTAGAAGTTCTTTTAGTAAGGGCCTGTTGGAAGTAAACTCTCCTAGTTTTATTTATCTGACAGTAACTTCATTTTATTCTAAGCTTTCAAAGATAGTTTCATTAGGTGTAAAATTCTAGGTTGGAAGTTATTAACTTTCAGTACTTAAAATATAGTATTTAACTGGCTTTTGAGAAGTCAGTTTTAAATTGAATTGATATTTATAGAAACATGCCTTTTTTATCTGGCTGCTTTAAATATCTTTGTTTTTCCTATCTCTACTCTCTCCTTTCTGCTTTTATTTTTAATGTGGTGAGTGAGGATTTTTTTTTTATCCTGTTCAGAGTTTTGTGAGATTCCTGAACTCAAGGATAATTGTCTTTCATCAATCTTGGAAAATTCTCAGCCATTATTTCTTTGAAAATAACCTCTTTCCCCAATGTTTCTGGTGTTTCCTTCTGGAACTCTAGTGAGATGTGCTGTAGAGTTCCTCTCTGTTCCTTAAATCTAGTTCATATTTCTATCTTTTTTCTCCCTCTGTGCTGTTCGCTGGGTAATTTTTTCAGCTCTATTTTCTGTTTTACAAATTCTCTTTTTAACCATGTCCAATACAACATGTAGACCATCTATTCGGTTTCTAATGTCAACGTACAGACATACTGTGCGTAAGAACTGTTCAGTTAATGGCTTTTTGAAAAGTAATGCCACTCTTTGGATGATTCCTGGTTTTATTTTTTTTTTTTTTGGTTTTGGGACCTAATGACTTTCTCAGTCCCAAGCACATGAGATAAAACCCTATAGGAAGTGATATTTAGACATTAGAAATTCAGGAAAAGACATAGTCAGCAGTGTGTGAGAGACTATCCTATAGAAACTTTTTCTGTAAAGGGCTGGATAATAAATAAATATTTTAGGCTATTGTGGGCCATTCAGTGTAAGTTACAACTACTCAAGTCTGTCGTCATAGGAAAAAAGCAGCCATAGACTACAAGTAAATGAATGATATTCTAATAAAACTTTATTTATAAAAACAAGCGGGCTATAGTTTTCTGACCCCTGCTAAGGAAATTTGAATTCTGCTTTGTGTTGGGATGAATTAAAACATTTGCTGTGCACACATTGCAAACAAAAGACAAGAAGAGATGGCTGTTGTACATCTCTTTAGTTTGTTGTGATCGCACTATTTCCGTAAGTTTTGAAGCATTTTTTTGCCTTAAATGTGTTTTCCTGTGTTGCAATATTATTTTTACATGCAGATTGAATGTGAAATACCCATAAACTTACCAAATGTTGAAAATTGATAAAACACATTGATAAAATTGATTGTATAAAAAGAAGAAAAAAGCCTTTATGTACTTTGTATTTTTTCTATGCTATATATTTGTTCACTTTTGAATTGTTTTTAGGATTTGAATTTGTTTTTAATGTTCAATTGACATATTATTCTACCTGTCAAGGTTGTCTGGATGTCTTCCATGGAGATAGAATGTATTATAATTTTTCTCCATTGAAGTTATTGGAACTATTTTTATATTTAACAATTTTTCATGTAAAGTTGTTAAATAAGGGTCAGATCTTCTGTCTTTCAATACATAAAATTTTATTTTTTTAAGTCTATCTGATAGTTCTTCATAGTCTCTTTGTCTTTTGCCATACACTTAAAGATAAAACATTTTTATAGTTTTTCTTTGATAGTTCCAATATCTGCAATTTTTGTGCATGTAATTTTGCAGCATGGTTTTTTTTCTGTTACTTGCTCATGACAGCTTTCCCTCCTGAGAATTTTGTGGTATTTTGATTTGAGCTTATGGTCATTGGAATGTTATCTGTGGGAATGTTAATGTGAGAATTTTTTGAGGCCTATATTTAAAGTGTATTTGTTCAGAGAGGACTTATATTTATTTCTTGGAGGCATCTGGGAGTACTGTCATTCCAAGGTGTTTCAAAATGAAATCTTTGATATGGAAATTTTGGGGCCCCAGAGTGCCAATTTCAGCCTATACCTGTGTGAAGGAGGCCTTATATATATTAGGCATTCTCAGGGCACCTCTTTTTCATTTTTCACCCAGAGCCAATGCTGAGATGGGCAAGCATCTCCACTTGCTTTCTTGAATCATATTTTTCTAATTTACCTCCTAAGGCTGCTGCATTTTGGGGGTTCTCAGTTCTGTGCATGGGATCTCTTCTGGCACTCTGGCCCCAGCATATGCCCTAGACATTGCCCCTTGTCCCTTCTAAGTGGCTCACTACCATTGATTTCCTGGATAGCAAGATCAAACCTGATCTTTCTTATCTGTTTGGATCCATGCTTTCCTGTTATTTCAGGGCTCTGACAGTTTTCCTTATTTACCCATCATCTCAACCGTGCATTCAGATATACATTTATAATGTATATGTATATTTATAATATACATACACACATATATACATATACACATATATGTATATATTATGTGCGTGTTTTGACATTCAGTAACTTTATGTATTTTGTACAGGTTTTCTTCAGCTATCCGGTCTGCCATATTACTGGCAATGGAAGTCTGTGTTTTCTTCTTCCTCAGATTTTTCTGTGACCTCTCAGACATTCAGCCAAGAGTCAACACTAATAGAAGAAGAGAAGAGTACTTCAGAATTCTTCTCTTTCTTGTGTTAAAAGAAAAACTTCAGACAAGTTAAATTTAGTGGAGTTTATTTGTGCAAAGAATAATTCATGAACCAGGCAGCACCTTGAAGTAGTAGAGGTTCAGAGAGCTCAGCCCAGCAATGTGCGCAGGCAATATATATGGACAGAGAAAGGAAGTATAGGCACAGCTTGATTAGTCATGGCTGGGCATTTGTCTTATTTGGGTGCAATATCATGAGGCATTTACCTTATGATCTGATTCATTGGCAGCCTGTGATTGGCTGAAGCTTGGCTGCTGTGATTGGCTGAGACTCAGCTTTTTGTTACAAGAATATTCTCTTAAGTTATGTGGCAGTTTGCTGTGTAAGGATTCAAAGTATTGAAGCAGATTTAGGCCAACTTCATCCAGTTTAACACTTGGTACAAGGTGTAGATTTCAGGTTGTGTACAGGAGGCTGATACTTTGAAATTTTTTATCTCTGATTCACATACCTTGATTCTGAGATGGAAGTGATATGGGGAGTGGCCATTCAGGTTCTGTTATAATTCCCAGAGCCTGGCACTAGCCTGGTCCCTCTCCATCCCTTGATTGAGGAGCCTCAGCGTTCATTGTTGGGGGGTGAACAGATAGCCCTGGCTCCCTGGTGTGCCATGAAGCAGCTGGGTACACTTCTTAGAGTGCATTCTGGCCTCCTCTATGGTTTGGGCTTGCACTCCTGGGCTTGGTCATGAATTCTAAGCTGGAGATAAGCTGTTCCTTCCTTTTCAGTATTCAGGGATGGCAGCAGAGGTTCCCTTCTGGCTACTTTCATGTACAATACGGAAAAAAAAAGGGCCTTAATGACAACAAATAAAACTCATATGAGCAGAAGCAAAATGTAGAATTCTCACCTTAGCTAGTCTGCCTTGGGAAAGGTCAGTGCACATGTAGACGTCTTTCAGGCAAAGAGAAAAGCATGCATAATTTAGCACGGGCATTCTTTTAGCAGCAGAAGGACATAGACCACTCGGCACACAGAGTGCATTGTGCATTGCCTTTGTTACCCTCTGATTAAAATTCTGTCTTAGCAGTTGTGGAGGAGGTGAGCGATAATCCATATTGGCGTAAAACTTCATATGTCACACAGCTGCTGGCTCCTAACTCAGAAAGTTTGAGACAATGGTGTTGATTTGGTAGTTATCCTGCATAGGGAATTGATTTATTCTTACTAATAGAAAATATAGGTTTTTGAAGTAGGCAATAATGGAATCTCTTTTATGCTTAAATAGAATTCCACATTAATAATTGGTGGAGTGTGGGCCTTGGCTGTGATCTTGCAATGTGAACATACCACAAGGAGCAAGTTCCAAATTGACAAGAGTGCTTTATAAAATGTGAACTTGGAATATAGGGATGGGATTTTATTCTTATTTAACTCATATTTCTGAGATACCTTCCATATAAAGCACTGCTATGTAAAACAAAAGAAACAGAAAACAATATTTTGTTACATTGATACTGATTGTTCTTTTCACTTCTGTCCAGAAGTTCTACTCTTTATCAAATTATTTATTAATCCTCAGAAATCCTCTTTCAGCACTGTACCATTTCTAATATAACAGGGTAAAGGGATGAGTTAGTAGTATAATCCTTTGAAATTATAAGTACTCCATTTTTCACCATTTATATTTTATTCCCTTTGTATTGCAAAATAAATTTGAGACATTGACATGTTCTACTTTTAAAAAGAACAAATCAAGAACAACATATCCATTATCATCAAAGTTACAAAATAGATAAATTAGAAAATTATTTGCATTCTAAAAAACCACAACAACAATTAAACTGCCCTTTGTAGGATGCAGCAATGCAAAGTAATACAGAGGGTGATTCATATGGCAAGGGAATGGATTTTGAAATGACGTAATTTATAAAGATCCATATATGTAACTTTTCTGCAACTTGATCTATTGCCTAAAGTGTCTGTGGATACTTCTCACTTCTCTGTATGTTGTTTTAACTCATAAACCTTGATGCTGTTTTCCTGTTTATTTTTTTAACACATACTCATCGAGCCACTACCATGTGCCAGGTGCTGTGCTGGTGATATGGGGTGAAAGTCCCATGAAGACACATATATGGCTGCTTTTTATTCTATTTTCAGGATCAGGGAAGACAATATCAAGTGAAAGGTCAACTATCGGTGAGTCAGAATTTCATGTTCTTGTTTTCAAGATAAGTCCAATTAAACCTCTTTTTCTTCCCAGTCTTAGGTATGTCTTTATCAGCAGCATAAAAACGGACTAATACAAGTACACAAGAATACAAAGAAAAGAACAGCAGACACTGGGGCCCACTTGAGGGTAGAGGATGGAAGGAGGATGTGGATCAAAAGCCTACTTATCAGGTATTACGCTTATTACCTGGGTATTGAAATAAAAGGGTTGCCTTTTGTTTTTATTTTATTTTAGCTGCCTTCCTATTTCAAGGAAAGACGCCAAGGTAATTTTGACCCAGAGGAGCAATGATGTAGCCACCTCCTAACCTTCCCTTCTTGAACCCCCAGGTAAGTGAGCATTTTCACTCAAGAAACAAACCTCGGTCCCGTGTGGTCACTCACCTTGCCACAGAAGTTATGCCAGGATTTACTAGAGAGTGTCAACTCAACCAGCAAGCGGCTCCTTCGGCTTAACTTGTGGTTGGAGGAGAGAACCTTTGTGGGGCTGCGTTCTCTTAGCAGTGCTCAGAAGTGACTTGCCTGAGGGTGGACCAGAAGAAAGGAAAGGTGAGCCAAGCACTGTGAGTGTTCAAGCACTATAAGTGTTGATGTCATTTGTGTTTCTTCCCAGGTCCCCTCTTGCTGTTGGCTGCACATCAGGAAGGCTGTGATGGGAATGAAGGTGAAAACTTGGAGATTTCACTTCAGTCATTGCTTCTGCCTGCAAGATCATCCTTTAAAAGTAGAGAAGCTGCTCTGTGTGGTGGTTAACTCCAAGAGGCAGAACTCGTTCTAGAAGGAAATGGATGCAAGCAGCTCCGGGGGCCCCAAACGCATGCTTCCTGTGGTCTAGCCCAGGGAAGCCCTTCCGTGGGGGCCCCGGCTTTGAGGGATGCCACCGGTTCTGGACGCATGGCTGATTCCTGAATGATGATGGTTCGCCGGGGGCTGCTTGCGTGGATTTCCCGGGTGGTGGTTTTGCTGGTGCTCCTCTGCTGTGCTATCTCTGTCCTGTACATGTTGGCCTGCACCCCAAAAGGTGACGAGGAGCAGCTGGCACTGCCCAGGGCCAACAGCCCCACGGGGAAGGAGGGGTACCAGGCCGTCCTTCAGGAGTGGGAGGAGCAGCACCGCAACTACGTGAGCAGCCTGAAGCGGCAGATCGCACAGCTCAAGGAGGAGCTGCAGGAGAGGAGTGAGCAGCTCAGGAATGGGCAGTACCAAGCCAGCGATGCTGCTGGCCTGGGTCTGGACAGGAGCCCCCCAGAGAAAACCCAGGCCGACCTCCTGGCCTTCCTGCACTCGCAGGTGGACAAGGCAGAGGTGAATGCTGGCGTCAAGCTGGCCACAGAGTATGCAGCAGTGCCTTTCGATAGCTTTACTCTACAGAAGGTGTACCAGCTGGAGACTGGCCTTACCCGCCACCCCGAGGAGAAGCCTGTGAGGAAGGACAAGCGGGATGAGTTGGTGGAAGCCATTGAATCAGCCTTGGAGACCCTGAACAGTCCTGCAGAGAACAGCCCCAATCACCGTCCTTACACGGCCTCTGATTTCATAGAAGGTTAGCATTTTGTGAATTGGGGGGAAAGGAGAAGAACTATCTTTCCTTGTTTTTCTCTTAACAGGGATCTACCGAACAGAAAGGGACAAAGGGACATTGTATGAGCTCACCTTCAAAGGGGACCACAAACACGAATTCAAACGGCTCATCTTATTTCGACCATTCGGCCCCATCATGAAAGTGAAAAATGAAAAGCTCAACATGGCCAACACGCTTATCAATGTTATCGTGCCTCTAGCAAAAAGGGTGGACAAGTTCCGGCAGTTCATGCAGAATTTCAGGTTGGTTTGTTCGCACGTGTTTATCTTCCTCCGGTGCCAGACATGCATGTGTTTTGTTTTCCAGGGAGATGTGCATTGAGCAGGATGGGAGAGTCCATCTCACTGTTGTTTACTTTGGGAAAGAAGAAATAAATGAAGTCAAAGGAATACTTGAAAACACTTCCAAGTGAGTACAATACGGAGCTGTCATAAGGAATCTGTGAGTGACAGTACCTGGTCTTGCCTTTCAGAGCTGCCAACTTCAGGAACTTTACCTTCATCCAGCTGAATGGAGAATTTTCTCGGGGAAAGGGACTTGATGTTGGAGCCCGCTTCTGGAAGGGAAGCAACGTCCTTCTCTTTTTCTGTGATGTGGACATCTACTTCACATCTGAATTCCTCAATACGTGTAGGCTGAATACACAGCCAGGTATGGATCATCTCTCTGTCACGCTCAGGTGGCTTTAAGTGAATGTTTGTTTTCTGGTTTGTAGGGAAGAAGGTATTTTATCCAGTTCTTTTCAGTCAGTACAATCCTGGCATAATATACGGCCACCATGATGCAGTCCCTCCCTTGGAACAGCAGCTGGTGAGTAATTACCCTGCAGATGGCTCTGTGTGTTTCCCCTCAAATGACAGTGCTTTTCTTGCAGGTCATAAAGAAGGAAACTGGATTTTGGAGAGACTTTGGATTTGGGATGACGTGTCAGTATCGGTCAGACTTCATCAATATAGGTAGGACAAATCTGCATCTCTACTGCCACCCAGTGTGATTCAACAGTGTGTTCTGTCCCGACAGGTGGGTTTGATCTGGACATCAAAGGCTGGGGCGGAGAGGATGTGCACCTTTATCGCAAGTATCTCCACAGCAACCTCATAGTGGTACGGACGCCTGTGCGAGGACTCTTCCACCTCTGGCATGAGAAGCGCTGCATGGACGAGCTGACCCCCGAGCAGTACAAGATGTGCATGCAGTCCAAGGCCATGAACGAGGCATCCCACGGCCAGCTGGGCATGCTGGTGTTCAGGCACGAGATAGAGGCTCACCTTCGCAAACAGAAACAGAAGACAAGTAGCAAAAAAACATGAACTCCCAGAGAAGGATTGTGGGAGACACTTTTTCTTTCCTTTTGCAATTACTGAAAGTGGCTGCAACAGAGAAAAGACTTCCATAAAGGACGACAAAAGAATTGGACTGATGGGTCAGAGATGAGAAAGCCTCCGATTTCTCTCTGTTGGGCTTTTTACAACAGAAATCAAAATCTCCGCTTTGCCTGCAAAAGTAACCCAGTTGCACCCTGTGAAGTGTCTGACAAAGGCAGAATGCTTGTGAGATTATAAGCCTAATGGTGTGGAGGTTTTGATGGTGTTTACAACACACTGAGACCTGTTGTTTTGTGTGCTCATTGAAATATTCATGATTTAAGAGCAGTTTTGTAAAAAATTCATTAGCATGAAAGGCAAGCATATTTCTCCTCATATGAATGAGCCTATCAGCAGGGCTCTAGTTTCTAGGAATGCTAAAATATCAGAAGGCAGGAGAGGAGATAGGCTTATTATGATACTAGTGAGTACATTAAGTAAAATAAAATGGACCAGAAAAGAAAAGAAACCATAAATATCGTGTCATATTTTCCCCAAGATTAACCAAAAATAATCTGCTTATCTTTTTGGTTGTCCTTTTAACTGTCTCCGTTTTTTTCTTTTATTTAAAAATGCACTTTTTTTCCCTTGTGAGTTATAGTCTGCTTATTTAATTACCACTTTGCAAGCCTTACAAGAGAGCACAAGTTGGCCTACATTTTTATATTTTTTAAGAAGATACTTTGAGATGCATTATGAGAACTTTCAGTTCAAAGCATCAAATTGATGCCATATCCAAGGACATGCCAAATGCTGATTCTGTCAGGCACTGAATGTCAGGCATTGAGACATAGGGAAGGAATGGTTTGTACTAATACAGACGTACAGATACTTTCTCTGAAGAGTATTTTCGAAGAGGAGCAACTGAACACTGGAGGAAAAGAAAATGACACTTTCTGCTTTACAGAAAAGGAAACTCATTCAGACTGGTGATATCGTGATGTACCTAAAAGTCAGAAACCACATTTTCTCCTCAGAAGTAGGGACCGCTTTCTTACCTGTTTAAATAAACCAAAGTATACCGTGTGAACCAAACAATCTCTTTTCAAAACAGGGTGCTCCTCCTGGCTTCTGGCTTCCATAAGAAGAAATGGAGAAAAAAATATATATATATATATTGTGAAAGATCAATCCATCTGCCAGAATCTAGTGGGATGGAAGTTTTTGCTACATGTTATCCACCCCAGGCCAGGTGGAAGTAACTGAATTATTTTTTAAATTAAGCAGTTCTACTCGATCACCAAGATGCTTCTGAAAATTGCATTTTATTACCATTTCAAACTATTTTTTAAAAATAAATACAGTTAACATAGAGTGGTTTCTTCATTCATGTGAAAATTATTAGCCAGCACCAGATGCATGAGCTAATTATCTCTTTGAGTCCTTGCTTCTGTTTGCTCACAGTAAACTCATTGTTTAAAAGCTTCAAGAACATTCAAGCTGTTGGTGTGTTAAAAAATGCATTGTATTGATTTGTACTGGTAGTTTATGAAATTTAATTAAAACACAGGCCATGAATGGAAGGTGGTATTGCACAGCTAATAAAATATGATTTGTGGATATGACTGCTTTGTGGAGTAAGAATGTCATTTTGTTT